CAGGACCGAAGCATGCACCCGTAAGGCCCCTGCTGAAAAGACCTTCCTGAAGGCGGAGGAACTGCGAGAGTGCCTACGTTAGCCCAAGGCCTGACCCGACGATCCCAGGGACAGTCGCCCTAACTGGCCCCGCCTCCCGGGCCCCAAACCTGGACTCGGCCCCGCACGAAGCTCCGGATCCTGGGGCCCGCCCCTGGCCCCGCGTCGGAAGACCATGGGCTCGCTCTTGGGCCTGCCTCAAACCCTCCGCAGGTAACGCCTCCCGAACTTGAGCCACATTCCGATCCCCTCCTCAAACCCCTCCCCGTTTCCCACACCCTGGACCCCTCGCTCCGTCTCGGCCCCGCCCCAAGCCCAGCTAGGTCTCGGCCCCTGAGCCCAGCCCCAACCGGCCTCCCAGTCCCTGGGTCCCTCCCAACACCGGCCCCTCCCTAAGCTCCGCCTCCCAGGGCCCGCCTCCTGAGCGCAGCCCAGCCCGGACTCGGCCCCGCCTCCCGGGCCCTGGGCCCCTCCCCAAGTGGGCCCGTCCTAAGCTTCGCCTCCCAGAGTCCGCGCACCGCCTGGCCATGTGCTACGACATAGTCAACGCCCCGCCCCTGCCCCGCCTCCTGAGCCCTTCTCTGGGCCTGGCCTTAGCCCCGCCCTAAGACCTGTCTCCTGGGCTCTGCTCTGGGTCCCGCCTCCTGAATCCAATGGCGTTTATCCGCGCCCTAATGCCCGCCTCCAGGACTCTTATCCTGCCCCCACGCAAGGCATCGCCTCCAGGACGCCACCAACCTGGACGCTTCCGAAGCCCAGCTTCCAGGATCGCCCTATCCTGGCCCTGCCCCAGGAACCGCCAACCTGGACTCTACCCAGGACCTGCCCCGATGTCGCTTATCTTGGCCCTACCCCAGGCCCCGCCCTCCTAACGCTCATCTTGGCCCCGCCCTAGAGTCCGCCCCCAGGACGCACCTCCTGACCCTATCCCCAGGCCCCGCCCCCTCTCTGCCCCCGCGCACTGCCCTCGGCCCGCCCCCTCTTCAGTCCAGGCCCGGCTTCCTCCAGGTCTCCCGGCAACGGCTGCGGCCTCGCCCACGTTATGGCGCCCGAGGAGAACGCGGGGACCGAACTCTTGCTGCAGGGTTTTGAGCGCCGCTTCCTGGCGGTGCGCACACTGCGCTCCTTCCCCTGGCAGGTGGGCGGCGGGGCGAGCGGAGAGGCCCGCGGCCTTGAGATTTCTCTCTCTCCCATCCACACAGAGCTTAGAGGCAAAGTTAAGAGACTCATCAGATTCTGAGCTGCTGCGGGATATTTTGCAGAAGGTAAGAATCCCAGAGTCCCTGGGACTCATGATTCAAGCAACCAACGTTCTGTCCTTTGCCGTAGACTGTGAGGCATCCTGTGTGTGTGAAGCACCCGCCGTCAGTCAAGTATGCCTGGTGCTTTCTCTCAGAACTCATCAAAAAGGTCAGTTATAGGCAGTGTCCGCCCAGTAGCTGAGCAAACAAGCTCTCACTCTGTCTGCCCCCAGCACGAGGCTGTCCACACGGAGCCTTTGGACAAACTGTACGAGGTGCTCGCGGAGACTCTGATGGCCAAGGAGTCCACCCAGGGCCACCGGAGCTATTTGCTGGTATGAGAAAGGCACCCTCCTCCCCCTCACAGTGGACTGACTCTCTCGCCCTCTCTTGGTGCAGTCCTCAGGAGGCTCAGTCACACTCTCCAAGAGCACAGCCATCATCTCCCACGGTACCACAGGCCTGGTCACATGGGATGCCGCCCTCTACCTTGCAGAATGGGCCATCGAGAACCCGGCAGCCTTCATTAACAGGTGACCTTGGGGCACAGGGCAGGGCACCGAGGGTCGAAAACACGGTCCCCTTTCCTCCCGCCAGGACTGTCCTAGAGCTTGGCAGTGGTGCCGGCCTCACAGGCCTTGCCATCTGCAAGATGTGCCGCCCCCGGGCATACATCTTCAGCGACCCTCACAGCCGGATCCTCGAGCAGCTCCGAGGGAATGTCCTTCTCAATGGCCTCTCATTAGAGGCAGACATCACTGGCAACTTAGACAGCCCCAGGGTGACAGTGGCCCAGCTGGACTGGGACGTAGCAATGGTCCATCAGCTCTCTGCCTTCCAGCCAGATGTTGTCATTGCAGCAGGTAATGCCCAGCCCCGGGCATCCTGTGCAGGCTCCCTTTCAGTAACCTGAAACTTTCACCGTAGACGTGCTGTATTGCCCAGAAGCCATCGTGTCGCTGGTCGGGGTCCTGCAGAGGCTGGCTGCCTGCCGGGAGCACAAGCGGGCTCCTGAGGTCTACGTGGCCTTTACCGTCCGCAACCCAGAGACATGCCAGCTGTTCACCACCGAGCTAGGTGAACCCCCACGCCCACCCGGGCCTACATGGCCGCCATCCTCAAACACGTGCTTTGTTTCCAGGCCGGGATGGGATCAGATGGGAAGCGGAAGCTCATCATGACCAGAAACTGTTTCCCTATGGAGAGCACTTGGAGATGGCAATGCTGAACCTCACACTGTAGGACTCACACATGACTCCAAAGGGATTGTGAGAATCAAGTCACTCTCGTGGGAAGAATTTTTATATGGGAAAGTGGATAAAACTTTCATTGGACTGGAATGTTTGGAGATTATTAAACTCCAAATCAGGAATCAAAACTGCCCTCTAATAAGACATTAGCTGTCTAGGCGTGTGGGTGCCCCCTTTCTGCCAGCAGTTCTGGTTCTCAAGAAAATCATCATAAATCAGACATGAAAATTCTAGCTCCAAAAATAGCATTTTCTTTCTGCAAATAAAAACGTGTGTATCAAGGATGACGTTCCCCCAACGTGGACACACTCAGTTCCTCAGAAAGCCAAGCCCGCTGCAGCTGCCACATCCCTGGACACACTCGGTTCCTCACAAAGCCAAGCCCGCTGCAGCTGCCACATCCCTGGACACACTCGGTTCCTCACAAAGCCAAGCCCGCTGCAGCTGCCACATCCCTGGACACACTCGGTTCCTCACAAAGCCAAGCCCGCTGCAGCTGCCACATCCCAGGGCTTATGGTGCAGCAGGCGCTTTTTTCAAGACAGGAATGAAAGTGTTAGGAACACGGCAGAAAGGTGACACCTGGAGACCAAATGCAGGATGAGGAGTACTGCAGAGGTCACAGGGAAGTCACAGAACAGTAATACGCTAGCAGGGGCATGGGGCATGAAGAACAGAAGACAGGAAGCATTTCAGAGACTCCAAAGAAGAAATCAGGGCCAACCACAGCTTCCCGGGTCATTCACCAGGTGACACCACTGCCGTCATTTCAGCTTCTGGCCACTGGGAGGCGCTGCTCGAAAGGCTTTGCCCTGAGACCCCAAGAAGCTGCGGGAAGGACAGCAGGGGCCCTGGGGTTTTAGCCTCTGGCCCAGGAGTTATGTGTCCATAACCAAAGGGAGCACAGTCTGCACCCAGCTCTCATCCCATCAGAGCTGCTGAGACTCTTGCAGGTTCTTCCAGAACTGGTTTAGCTTGCCTGCAGGATCAGAAAAGTTTGAGAAAAGCATCTGCAAAATGCTAAAGAGCAGAGCTTAACTCATTGCCTGTCCCCACCCCATCCCAGGTCACCACTTGGCTGACCCCAGGTCCCCGACCCAACAACAACCCCTCCCAAGTCCCTAACTCCCTCACTTGGACTTGAGACCCTTCACAACCCAGCAGCGCTCCACCTCCAACTTGACATCATGCTTTCTGGAAACTTCCCCGTATGTCCCACTTTCCCACACTTGGTGCCCTGGAGCACCTTCCGGCCTCTACATGCTGTACGTTCCCCTGTGAGCACCCTCCTCTCGGCCTCTGGCCAACACAGTCCCACCCATCTGTGGGTAACAAGGGGGTGTGGGTGTTCTTTTCAGCCTTGCTAAACTGTCTGAATCAAGGATCACAAACTACAGCCTGCAGGCCAAATCCAGCCCACAGCCTGTGTTTGTAAATAAAGCTTTGTTGGAACAAAGCCACACCCCTTAATCTACAGATGATCTGTGGCTAC